GGCAGGAGAATAGCTTGAACCCGGGAGGCGGAAGTTGTAGTGAGCCGAGATGGCACCACTGCACTCAGCGTGGGCGCCAGAGGGAGGCACTATCTCAAAAAAAAAAAAAAATTATCCATTGCTTCACAGGCTTCCCGTCCACCCACCGGGTTCCTGCTAGTCACACTCTTTCTTCTCCCTCTTCACAAACTATTTGTCTACCTCCATTTGCTGTCTTTTCATTTACCCAAAATTTAAAAGTAGAATCTATCTCACACATTCAGATAACACACGAATTCAACCTACTATGTATCTATCACTACAGTAAACACTTTGTCATATTTACTTCGGGTCTAATTTCTTATTTAACAGAAATAAGACAGGGTAGATCGAAATTAATAGTGCTTTAGAAAGCCAAAAAACAAGGTTTTTTTTTCTGTAACTGTTATCATGAAAATGCCAGTGAGCCAGATTTGCCCTCACGCCTCTTGGGGTGCAGCCCTCCATCTGAGCCCCCTTTTCAGGGCGCCCTTGACCTCTTTGTTGCGAAGGCTGTTGATGAAAGGGTTCAAGGTCGGCGTGATGACAGCGTAGACCACGCTGGCCAGGCGGTCGTAGCGGGCTGAGTAGGCAGACGACGGCGGGAAATACACGGAGAGGACAGAGCCAAAGAAAAGCGCCACCGCCACCGCCACTAGGTGGGCCCCGCAGGTGGAGAAGGCGCGGCGCCGGCCGCCGGCAAGCCGAGCACCGCGACCAGGATGCGCGCGTAGGAAAAGGAACACGAGGAGCAGCGGGGCCAACACCACGGCCAGGCCCTCGGAGAAGATGGCCGTCTCCGCGGCGGACGTGTCCGAGGTCGCCAAGCTCAGCATCACCGTCATGTCGCAAAAGAAGGGGCGCACGGGGGTGGGGTAGGGGTAGGAGAGCGCGGAGAGGAGCAGCGTGTGCAGCAGCGAGTGCAGGTGCGTCACGGCCCACGACGCACGCACCAGCGAGGCGCAGCGCCATGGCGTCACCAGCGCGCCGTAGCGCAGGGGCCGGCACGCCGCCGTCGGGCGGTCGTAGGACATGGCCGCCAGGAGGTAGCTCTCGGTGATGCCCAGAGCCACGAAGAAGTACATCTCGGCAAAGCACGCCTGGAAGGATATGGCCTGGCCCGGGTGGAGCAGGCCGGCCAGCAGCCTGGGGACCGTGACGGTGGTAAAGCAGACGTCCACGAGGCTCAGGTGACCCAAGAAGTAATACATGGGGGAGCGGAGCAGGGCTGATGACCTGTCATTATTTCCACAGACATGCCACAAAATGTTGAATGAAGATAGGCAGCGTTGGCAAGGAGAGTTTCTGAAACTTCCACTGGAGGGCTCTGCGTGTTCCGGCAGGAATGGTTTGTAAGTTTGCATTTGCCAGTTATGAAAGGAGTGTGCTTTAACTATTATTTTATTTAATTCTTAGACCAACCCTCTGTGGTTGGAAATATTATTCTGTTTTTACACATGAAGAAATGGAAGGCCAGAGTTGCTGAGCAGCTGGTCCTAAGGCACGCCGTCAGTCACTGGAAAAGCAAGTGTGAGTGTACACCACGTCAGTGTTTTTCTTACTCTCCATTCTTGTGCCTCCTTCTCACCTCCAGGGCAAGCCTGAGAGTCAGCTCTCTCTGCTCAGAACTCTTGTTCCGAGAGGAATCTGGGAGAACAACGCTCTGTCTGGATACTTACTCTAGCCTCAGCACCACCATTAGATCCACTGTGGCTTTGTGAAGATGAATAAATTCTCTGGACTTCATTGGTGTGGTATGATAAATGGGATTATTAATACTCCCTAACGTGTCTCTCCCCCCATCCTTCTCTCTCCTAGGAGAGCCAGTTTCTGAGTGCCCCAGAGGAGAATGCTGTAGTGAACACAGCCCTGTACAGAGAAGACAGCAGCTTGATTCCTCTCATTTCTCAGTCATTAGCCCCTCACTCGCTCTCCGGGAGGATAACGGGGTGTGCGCAGCTCCTCCCCTTCTTTCCTGAAGAAACCTCAGTGGCTTCCGTGCCCTTGCCAGGGTGAGTGTTCTCCTGAGTCCTTCCTCTGCTCCCTTTATTAACTATAGTTCTCATGTTGTTCCAGGTATTCTGACCTTTTCAGCTAGCAGAGGATGAGGAGGACAAGGTGGTGGTGTCATTGGGCATGTCAACCAAGAGCAAGGTAAAGGCATTGAGGTGATGGAGGAGGTCAACGATACCTCCCCTGCTGGGACATGTCCTTACAGAAACTCATGGAGCCAGAAGCTGGGACCAATAGGACCGCTGTTGCTGAGTTCATTCTACTGGGCCTAGTGCAAACAGAAGAGATGCAGCCAGTTGTCTTTGTGCTCCTCCTCTTTGCCTATCTGGTCACAACTGGGGGCAACCTCAGCATCCTGGCAGCCGTCTTGGTGGAGCCCAAACTCCACGCCCCCATGTACTTCTTCCTGGGGAACCTGTCAGTGCTGGATGTCGGATGTATCACTGTCACTGTTCCTGCAATGTTGGGTCGTCTCTTGTCCCACAAGTCCACAATTTCCTATGACGCCTGCCTCTCCCAGCTCTTCTTCTTCCACCTTCTGGCTGGGATGGACTGCTTCCTGCTGACCGCCATGGCCTATGACCGACTCCTGGCCATCTGCCAGCCCCTCACCTACAGCACCCGCATGAGTCAGACAGTCCAGAGGATGTTGGTGGCTGCGTCCTTGGCTTGTGCCTTCACCAACGCACTGACCCACACTGTGGCCATGTCCACGCTCAACTTCTGTGGCCCCAATGAGGTCAATCACTTCTACTGTGACCTCCCACAGCTCTTCCAGCTCTCCTGCTCCAGCACCCAACTCAATGAGCTGCTGCTCTTTGCTGTGGGTTTCATCATGGCAGGCACACCTTTGGTTCTCATCATCACTGCCTACAGCCACGTGGCAGCTGCAGTTCTACGAATCCGTTCAGTGGAGGGCCGAAAGAAGGCCTTCTCCACGTGTGGCTCCCACCTCACCGTGGTTTGTCTTTTCTTTGGAAGAGGTATCTTCAACTACATGAGACTGGGTTCAGAGGAGGCTTCAGACAAGGATAAAGGGGTTGGAGTTTTCAACACTGTTATCAACCCTATGCTGAACCCTCTTATCTACAGCCTCAGAAACCCTGATGTTCAGGGTGCTCTGTGGCAAATATTTTTGGGGAGGAGATCACTGACCTGAGAGGTAATGGGGTCCCTCCTTTCCTGCCTTTTCTGGACTGAGGAAAATTTCCCATGAAGACAGTAACCAGGAAAAATTCAGCCACAACTATTTTTCCTATCTCCTGATGCTTGAAGATCGGTGTTACATATTTGTCCTACTAGGAAACCCTACATAATTTATTCATTCAACAAATACTTATTAGAGTACCTCTATGATCTGGACAGTCTTCCAAGGCATTGGTGGACAAAATGGACAAAAGTCTCTGCACTCATGCAACTCACATGCTATAAAAGTAGACAAAGTAAATAAGCATCATATATACCACATGATGATAGTTTCTATAGAGATGAACAAAGATGTTAATATGAAGTCAGGTTCTGCCAAGCAAGCCCTGTGCAAGTTTTACCCTGTTTTTGGCTGTGCCTACTTTCTGGATAGAGTTAAAGCCTTGTAGTTCTGTGTGCCTGGCAAGCAGCATTCTACAAAGAATGTCCAGTCGGTCAATCACAGCCTAAGTGACCAAAAGTATTTCTGCAATATTTCTGGTGAGGACATGAGATTCCCTGCAGATCAGAATAGGGGAAAATTTTTTGTTTGTTTCTTTGTTTTGTTTTGTTGTTGTTTTGTTAAAAACTTGTTAAAAAGTTTTTTAAAAAAACCAAAACCATAGGCCTAGTGCAATGGATTATTTCATTCATTTGTTTGCCTTTCACCTTCATTTTCTTCTCTCCGCTACCACAAAAGAATCCTGCTGGATGTTGACTGGGCGCAGGGTGGCTGACGCCTGTAATCCCAGCACTTTGGGAGGCCGAGGCGGATGGATCACGAGGTCAGGAGATCGAGACCATCCTGACTAACATAGTGAAACCCCTTCTCTACTATAAATACAAAAACAAAATTAGCCGGTGTAGTGGTGGGCGCCTGTAGTCCCAGCTACTCGGGAGGCTGAGGCAGGAGAATGGCGTGAACCTGGGGGGCGGAGCTTGCAGTGAGCCGAGATAGCGCCACTGCACTCCAGCCTGGGCGACAGAGCAAGACTCCGTCTCAAAAAAAAAAAAAAAAAGAATCCTGCTGGATGTTTAGGGAACAGGAAAGGTCTAGAGAGGAAAAGAGCCCACTAAATTAAAACTACGTTCATACATATATGATATATCTTAAGGTCATAAAAGGAAGGTTTCATCTCCATTCCCTGCCATGCCTTTTTCTCTCATTTAATGTTACCTTCCTCACACATATGATAAAGTTTTTGAAAGAGTAAATGTTTGTATTACAATCAGGTCCTTAGAATTTTCAATGTAGAATATCCAATATAACCTTCTCCTCCAAAGTCTTACTTAGCTCTCTCAAAGCTCCTTGCTTAGAAAATACATACCCATAAATGTAGTTCCTGGAAAGGAGGGATGCATGCATGCCTGTCTTCCTTCCTTCCCAGTGTAAATATATTTATTTTAAAAATTATTCAGAATGTTATACCTAATAGTGGAAACATTCAGACGATATTATTTTGTCAAGTAGGAAATAAAAATCCAAATGTTCCTTCACTGCACCAAAAATCACACTGTTCAGAGTTTACGCCTCTGACAATTGTTGTGTTTTTTCCTCTAGCGATTTCCTGTATATATGATATGCCCGTTTCACATCAGTAGAACCATACTGTTCTGTGATCTGCTTCCTGTTTTTCCTGCATATTGTGCCATACAATCTTTTACATAATGAAGACTAACATCCTGCTTTATCTGTTTTAATGGTGGCACAGTATATCATTAAACATGTAAGTCACAATTTCTTTCATTAAACCTCTATTTCTATAATTTGGGTTATTTTCAATTGTTTTGCAACAACAATGTTGTGATGAATATTCTTTTTTTTTTCTTTTTTTTTCTTTTTTTTTTTAAATTATATTTTAA